CAGTGTATCTGTGTTGTAGCATGTATCAGAATTTCATTCCTTTTTAAGGGTAAATAATGTTCTAGTGTATGTATATGTACCACATTTTGTTTATCCATTCATCTGTCCATAGACACTTGGGTTACTTCTACCTTCTGGCTATTGTGAATAATGCTGCTATGAACATTGCTGTACATATTTGTTTTTGTTCCTGCTTTCAATTCTTTTTGGGTATACACTCAGAATTGGGACTGCTGGATCATAAGGTAATTCTATGTTTAATTTTTGAGGCCGTACTGTTTTCCATAGCAGCTGCACCACTTTAATATTATACATATTTTTTGAGACAGAGTCTCACCCTGTCACCCAGGCTGGAGTGCAGTGGCACGATCTTGGCTCACTGCAACCTCCACCTCCCAGGTTCAAGCGATTCTTGTGCCTCAGCCTCCCGAGTAGCTGGGATTACAGGCGCCTGCCGCCACGTCCGGCTAATTTTTGTATTTTTAGTAGAGACGGGGGTTTCACCATGTTGGCCAGGCTGGTCTCGAACTCCAGACCTCAGGTTATCTGCCCGTCTCGGCCTCCCAAAGTGCTGGGATTACAGGCGTGGGCCGCCGCCCCCGGCCAGCTGCACCACTTTAAATGTCCTACCCTCAGTGAACAAGAGTTCCAATTTCTCTACATCCTCACCAACACTCGTTAGTTTCTGTGTTTTAAATAATAGCCATCCTCTTGGGTATGGTTTTTATTTGCGTTTCCTAATGATTAATGATGTCGAGCATCTTTTCATGTGCTTAGTAGGCATTTATGTATCTTCTTTGGATAAATGTCTATTCAAGTCCTTTGCCCATTTTTAAACTGGGCGGTTTGGTTTTTGTTGCTGTCAAGTCGGCAAATGTGTTTTTGATCTAGATTGAGAAATCCTTACCCGGAGACTCTGAAGCGGTTAGCAGCCACAGTAACGGCTGCATGACTGAGCTCTGACTACAACACAGCCTTGCAAGTGAATGTCGCTTAATACTCACAACAACCCACACAGTTCCCCACAAAGGAAGTGAACTTGGAGATGGCCAGCAGCTCCATGTCACACAGCAATGACACTGACATAAATGGCTCTTGAGAGCAAGGACTGGCAGGACCTGGCTACAGATATGGGGACTCACGTTGAGGTGGCACTGCTCACCTGGAGCAGCACACTGGAGTCACCTGGGACCAGCCTCCTAGAAGTCCAGATGCGCCCGCCTGCCAGAGAGCTCCGAGATTTTTCAAAACTCCTAGAGACAGTGGTTTTCAGCAACGGCGGGCACATTAGCATCACCCGGGACCCTGAAAAAGCCGGTTGGCCCAGGCGGCCCTCGCCCAGACCAATTCATCAGAACCTCTTGGGGTGGGGTGGGGCGGGGCTGGGATGGGGAGCGGCAGCCGGGGTATCAATATTTTTGAAAACTGCCTGAATAACTCCAACGCTCAAGCAAGTCAAGGACACCCACGGACTCAACACCGCGACCAGATTGGAAAAGGTGTAAGTTGGTGCTTGTTGTTCGCGTCCCTGTTAATTTCCTCCTCCTTGTCCTCCTCTCCTCCAGGTTGGTCGACAACTTCTGCATTTGCGAAGAGTGCAGCGTCCCTCGCTGTCTCATGTATGAGATTTACGTGGAGACCTGTGGGCAAAACACTGAGAACCAAGTCAACCCGGCCACCTTTGGGAAGGTAAGTTGTTGAAGATTAAGAACGCTCTATTCGTTGCAACTTTAAATCTGGCTTATTCTTTTAGCTTGTGAGATTGGTTTTTCCGGACCTTGGCACCCGGAGGCTGGGCACTAGAGGAAGTGCCAGGTAGGTTTAGAATTTTTGTTTTATTTCAAATGCATAAATTTAAAGACAACCTTTATTTTTCCAGGTATCATTATGATGGAATCTGTATCAAGAAAAGCTCTTTCTTCTATGCCCAGTATTGCTACCTGATAGGTGAAAAAAGGTATCACAGGTTAGTAGCTATCATTTTGGCACTTTGGTCTTAAATTACTTCTCTGTTTTCTGTTCCTTCACAGTGGAGATGCCATTGCCTTTGAAAAATCTACTAATTATAACAGCATTATCCAACAAGAAGCAACAGTGAGTGTTAATCAAACAGATTTACTATAACAAAGACATAATCCATTGCACAAATGATTTTTAGTGTGAAGATCATTCACCGATGAAGACAGACCCAGTTGGATCCCCTTTGTCTGAATTCAGGAGATGTCCATTTCTGGAGCAAGAACAGGCAAAGAAATACTCCTGTAATATGGTAGGTTTGCACTCATGGGGAGATTAGCCTTTCATGCTGAAATAATTTTCCATATTCTTCCTAGATGGCCTTCCTTGCTGACGAATACTGCAACTATTGTCGAGACATTTTACGAAATGTGAGGAACTGAGAACTTGAGAGGGTAGGGTTTTATCTATAAAATACAAGCATTTAGTTTTGGCGATATGCTCTGTTACTTACCCCAGGTGGAGGACTTGCTTACTTCCTTCTGGAAGTCTCTGCAGCAAGACACAGTCATGCTGATGTCATTGCCTGACGTGTGCCAGCTCTTTAAATGCTACGACGTCCAGCTGTACAAGGTAGGAGGACGCGTGAGTCTCTAGAGTATATCAGAATCATAGTGTCTTGTTACTTTTGTTGTAGGGAATTGAGGATGTTCTCCTTCATGACTTCTTGGAAGATGTTTCTATTCAGTACCTGAAATCTGTGCAGTTATTTAGTAAGAAATTTAAGCTGTGGCTCCTTAATGCTTTGGAAGGTGTTCCAGCCCTCTTGCAGATCTCCAAACTCAAAGGTAGGTTTCGATGAAAAAAATAAATTCTGGGCAATTAAGTATTATGCCTCCCTGTTATCTTTAGACTATGCGAATGGTATTGAAAAGTAAGAGGCGTGTCAGCGTTTTGAAGTCAGATCTACAGGCCATCATCAATCAAGGCACTTTGGCTACTTCTAAGAAAGCCCTGGCAAGTGACCGGAGTGGCGCAGATGAACTGGAGAACAACCCAGAGATGAAATGTAATCTTCCTTCTGCAGCTTGCTTTATTGGCATCTTTTGTTTGTTTATTTTGTGTCTTTGTAGGTTTAAGAAACTTAATTTCTTTGCTGGGAACATCAACAGATCTCAGGGTATTCCTCAGCTGTCTGTCTTCACATCTCCAAGCATTTGTGTTCCAGGTAGGAAGCTGTGACTTAAAAAAAAAAAAAGTCTGCAGCCTTTTTTCTCACAAAAACTTAACAGACAAGCAGAAGCAAAGAAGAGTTTACCAAATTGGCCGCCAGCTTCCAGCTGAGATGGAATCTTCTTCTCACTGCTGTAAGCAAAGCCATGACCCTCTGCCACAGAGATAGTTTTGGTAAGTCAGAGAATAAGAAAGTATTTTGTATTTGTATTCATTTTTGGTTATTATCTAAATGTAGGCTCCTGGCATCTGTTTCACTTGTTGCTTTTGGAATATATGATTCATATACTTCAGTCATGCCTAGAGGAGGAAGAGGAGGAGGAGGACATGGGGACTGTCAAGGAAATGCTACCAGATGACCCGACTCTCGGCCAGCCAGACCAGGCACTTTTCCATTCTCTGAATTCCTCACTGTCGCAGGCGTGTGCCAGCCCCAGCATGGAGCCACTGGGGGTGATGCCCACACACATGGGCCAGGGCCGATATCCCGTGGGTGTGAGCAACATGGTCCTCAGGATCCTGGGCTTCCTGGTGGACACTGCCATGGGCAATAAGGTAGGGACACCAGGACCCCCTTCCACACAGCTATCTTTTCCCTTAAAACATTTCCCTCTTGCAGCTCATCCAGGTGCTGTTGGAAGATGAAACCACTGAAAGCGCAGTTAAACTCAGCCTTCCTATGGGACAAGAAGCCCTCATAACCCTAAAAGATGGACAACAATTTGTGATTCAGATATCAGATGTACCCCAAAGCTCTGAAGATATTTATTTCAGAGAAAACAATGCTAATGTGTGAGATTATTTATTTGAATAGAGAATAAGAAAACTGATAGACTTGCATTCTTAAAAATATTAAATACTAAAGTTTTTCTATTGACGAAAGATGATGTTATGTATATAATAGATGTAGCATTGTCTATTTTATGTTTATATGTATTTCAAGGAGGTGGTTTCGATAAAATATGTAAACTGATTTGGAGAATAATTTTTGCCTCTGTTGCTTTTCTTTTGGGGCTG